TACCCGGAGGGAGGTGTTTCAGGATTGGCTGGGACGACTGCCTGCCCGACAGGGCGTGTTTGATTGGAGAACCTGCCGAGTGTAGCAGTAATTGGCAAGACCGTGCACCAATGGGAAGGATCTGAGGCTGGGCTTGCGGTTAGGAGGTGATCTAAAGTACCCTCGCTTAAAAGTCCCGCTTTTTAAGCGCCTTCTTGCTGCAGAAGTCCTGTCCCGACCCCGGTCTAACTACCATTCTTTCTGTTGCAGGGGCAGTGGGGCGGGTTGGGGGGGGGGCGCGCTCTGCCCTCTCTCTAACCGCTATTCCTCCATCAGTTGGGCCAATCAGTCCGTCCCAACGGTCATCTAACTTCTTTCTTGCTGCAGGAGCAGCTGGTTGCATCAGTTGCCAGGTCTGGGCTCCTGGCCGAGGTAGCGGGATCAAAATGAGCTATTTCCAGCCCCAGCGCGCGGCCCCCGGGGGGCCAGCCTGAACTGTTCATGCTCGCGCCCCCTGGCCTCTGCGCACCAGAGGCTGAGTCAGAGGCACAGAATTAGGCCCGGCCTGCCGGGGGACTGGGCCCAAGGTCTGGCTGAGGATAAGGGTAGGGAGGGCCTGTTCTATGTCCTCCTGACATCCTGGCGGGGCTACCGCATTCTCCAGGAATCTGCTCCTAAAGACCTCCATCTGCGTCATCCTCAGAGCTGCCAGGGGGGAGGCAGTGGATTAAAGGGACTGGAAACTCTTCCGTGGGCCTCTTGGGTCCTGGGCCCCAATCACCACGCTGTGCTCCCCACACCCGCAAGGCTCCCCCTCCTCAGCCTTAGTTTCCTCTTCTGGAAATTGGGGAATCTTCATGTCACCTTCTTGACAGCATTTGCCAGGCATCCAGCAGGCGCTTAATAAATGGCCAAGTCATTGTTTGGGTTTCTAAATAAGGCTCTCCTAATGGCCGGGTCTGGCCACGGTCCCAGTGTCCCTGGGCAGCCCTCCGAGGGGCCGGCACAGGGCGCACTATAAATGAGCGGCTGCGCACGCAGGGGCACTGCAACGCGGAGGAGCAGGATGGAGATCCCTGTGCCTGTGCAGCCGTCTTGGCTGCGCCGCGCCTCGGCCCCGTTGCCCGGACTTTCGGCGCCCGGACGCCTCTTTGACCAGCGCTTCGGCGAGGGGCTGCTGGAGGCCGAGCTGGCTGCGCTCTGCCCCACCACGCTCGCCCCCTACTACCTGCGCGCACCCAGCGTGGCGCTGCCCGTCGCCCAGGTGCCAGGCCTGGGGAGGGGTGAACTCGACCAATGACAGTCCCGCCCGCGCCCGCTGCGCTCAGGTGCCGACGGACCCCGGCCACTTTTCGGTGCTGCTAGACGTGAAGCACTTCTCGCCGGAGGAAATTGCTGTCAAGGTGGTGGGCGAACACGTGGAGGTGCACGCGCGCCACGAGGAGCGCCCGGTGAGCCGCGGCGTGGGGCGGGGCTGGAGCGGGGCGGGGCCGCTCAAGCCTCCCTCCCCTCCAGGATGAGCACGGATTCGTCGCGCGCGAGTTCCACCGTCGCTACCGCCTGCCGCCTGGCGTGGATCCGGCTGCCGTGACGTCCGCGCTGTCCCCCGAGGGCGTCCTGTCCATCCAGGCCGCACCAGCGTCGGCCCAGGCCCCACCGCCAGCCGCAGCCAAGTAGGAGGGGGCTGGGCCGCGCCCGCACCCCGGGAGCCTCCTCAGGCTCCCTCTATTAAAGCCGATCTGACTCCGCCCAGCCAGATGTCCCGAGTGCGCCAAGGACTGTCCTCTCACCCACTCCTGGATTCTGCCCTGACCTCCATCCTGGACACTGCCTTGATAACATAGACCCTTCCACTGACACCCTCGCTCTCACACCCCCTCCAGCTTTCCGACCCCACACCGACAACTCCCCGGCTTCCAGACCCTACCAGCACTACCCTAACCCTCAGCCGACAGTCTCAGCCCCACCGACCCACTTTCTTGGCATATAGCCCCACTTAAGACCCCTCCTCTACTTCCTTCTGAGTCCTCTACAAAGACATCCGGGTACTACATTTCCATCCCTTCCCTATTTTGACACCAAATTATGGTGTAGACAGCCCTCCCCCAACCCCAGGCCAGTCAGGCACAATCCCCCCACCCCCCAAACGTCCTGGACTGCACAGACCTCCCACTCCAGACCATCCAGGCCTGGTTCCCAAGACCCGATCCTTCCCCTGCAACCAGACAGTCTACAACTGCCCCCTCCAGCCCATTTTCTGCCGTGAAACCCCAGCCAGCCACACCAGACTCTGGAACCCTTTTTCGACTGCCCCAACTCTTGGACACCAGGCCAACTAGAACACCCAACACCAAACTGTACAGACTCTCCCACCCCAACCTCCCCAGACTCTGCACGGATGTCCTAGGCCCCCTCCCCAACTCTAACCAGACCCCATCCCCCTAAGTCCCTTTGTCTTGACCCCCAAGTCTTCAACCAGATATCCTCGGCAACCCACCTCCCACCCTCCTCCTCTTCTCCTTCAAGACCCAACTGAGCACCCGCTCTGATTCCCCACAGCCTTTCTCCCTGCCACCACTCCCTTAGTCTTTCCCAGGCTTACTCTCCCAATAAATGTGCTAGAGCTCTGCCAACTGCTTTGTGCCTGGGCCAGGAAGGAGGGACC